TGAGGCGGGAGAATCACTTGAACCCAGAAGGTGTACGTTTCAGTGAGCCGAGATCGCGCCACTGCACTCCAGCCTGGGTGGCAAAGGGAGACTGTGTCTAAAAAAAAAATAGTAATAAAAAAAAAGGGTCGTCCTATTGATGCGTCTTCCCAGTGCCTTGTTTTATAGTAGCAGGAAGTGCAGGTTTTGTTTTACCTTTTATTTTCTTGAGACAGGGTCTCCCTCTGTCGCCCAGGGCTGGAGTGCAGTGGTCCGATCACGGCTTACTGTCGCCTCGACTTTTCAGGTTTAAACATTACTCCTGCGTCAGCCTGCACAGTAGCTGGGACTACAGGCAGGTGCCATCAAGCCTGGCTAATTTTTTTTTTTTTTTTTTTTTTGGTAGAGACAGGATCTTGCTATGTTGCTCAGGCTGGTCTCGAACTCCTGGGCTCAAGCGATCCTCCTACCTCGGCCTCCCAGCCTCAAAGTGCAGCTTTTCTAATTATATTGACTAGAGGTCTAGATCTAGATCTAGACCTGGCGGGTCTAGATCTGGACGTATTAGGATCTAGAGCTGGCAGGAAGTGATAATTCAAAGATAAAAAGGGTACCTTTTAGGATGGACATTGAGATTAAGGTTTGGAAAATGCAACCTTCACTGCAAAGTAAGGGGGCCAGTTTTGGTTGTGGAAAGAGTGGAAGTCTGGCGCTTTTTTTTTTTTTTTAAGAGATGGGGTGTGGGACGTTATCTCATTGTATTGCCCAAGCTGGTTTCGAACTCCTGGCCTCAAGCGATCCTCTTGCCCTGGCCTTCCAAAGTGCTGGGACTACCGGTAGGAGCCACAGCGCCCAGCCGGAAGTGTGGCTTTCATAGATACAGGAAGTGTGGCACTCAGGGATCCGCCTTGGGGTTTATTTTTGATTGATGCGAGGGGCGTGGCTTGTCGATAACGCGATACCAGCTTGTGAATGAACACTGGGGTACTCGGAAGTGTGGCATACTCCAGTCCTGTGTTTACCGATAGACCGGAAGTGTGGCTTCGTTTACAGTTCGGCACGTAGGACGGAGGGTAGTGCGTCTAGAGACACATATTCCCCACGGATTTGACGATGGTGTTCGGTCTTGAATGGAAATGTAGTCTTAGGCCAGTCTTAGGTTTTTGAACAGGATAGTAGGTATCCGGAGTCGATTGAGGGCCAGAGCAGGCACTGGGGTTCGGATCCTGGGCAAAGTTTCCCACGTTGAGGGTCTCGAGGACGCCTAGATCTCTTTCCCAGGGCCATGGCGAACCCGAAGCTGCTGGGAATGGGGCTAAGCGAGGCGGAGGCGATCGGTGCTGATTCGGCGCGATTTGAGGAGCTGCTGCTGCAGGTGCAGTGACCGGACCCCTGGATCCTTGAGTATCCGAGCCTGGAGGTAGTTTTCCTTTATACAGGCCTCGAAGGAGCTCCAGCAAGCCCAGACAACCAGACCAGAATCGACACAAATCCAGCCTCAGCCTGGTGAGAAAGGACACCGGAGAGAGAGGGACAGGAAGGATTGTCATGACTAACCCACTCCCACCAGGTTTCTGCATAAAGACCAACTCCTCGGAAGGGAAGGTTTTCATCAACATCTGCCACTCCCCCTCTATCCCTCCTCCCGCCGACGTGACCGAGGAGGAGCTGCTTCAGATGCTAGAGGAGGACCAAGCTGGGTTTCGCATCCCCATGAGTCTGGGAGAGCCTCATGCAGAACTGGATGCAAGTCAGTGCCCTCAGAGGACCCAGGAGTCTGGCGGGGGGTCCTCACCCCCTTTTTCTCCCCGCAGAAGGCCAGGGATGTACCGCCTACGACGTAGCTGTCAACAGCGACTTCTACCGGAGGATGCAGGTTGGGGGCGGGGCTGCGGTTGAGGCCTGGGCACCGCCTGTCTTTTCCCTCTCTGTCACCCCAGAACAGCGATTTCTTGCGGGAGCTCGTGATCACCATCGCCAGGGAGGGCCTTGAGGACAAATACAACTTGCAGCTGAATCCGGGTGAGGGGCAGGTCCTGGGCCCTCGGGAAAGAGTACGATGTTTGACGGCGCTCCTGACCCTCAGAATGGCGCATGATGAAGAACCGGCCATTCATGGGCTCCATCTCGCAGCAGAACATCCGCTCGGAGCAGCGTCCTCGGATCCAGGAGCTGGGGGACCTGTACACGCCCGCCCCCGGGAGAGCTGAGTCAGGGTGGGCCTTCGGTAGATCCCCGGTCTGATGTTTGTGCTCAGCCCTGGACCTTGTTCCTCCTCAGGCCTGAAAAGCCTCACCTGAACCTGTGGCTGGAAGCCCCCGACCTCCTCTTGGCCGAAGTTGACCTCCCCAAACTGGTGAGTTTTGCGCGCTGGACCAGAGCAGGGGAGGGAGGGTGACCTGATTCCGCCACCTCTCCAGGATGGAGCCCTGGGGCTGTCGCTGGAGATCGGGGAGAACCGCCTGGTGATGGGGGGCCCCCAGCAGCTGTATCATCTAGACGCTTATATCCCGCTGCAGATCAACTCTCATGAGAGCAAGGCAGCCTTCCACCGGAAGAGAAAGGTGCCTGGGGGAGGGGCTTGGGGAAGCTGGGAGGATCCTCATTCTCTTTGCTCTGTCTCCTCAGCAATTAATGGTGGCCATGCCGCTTCTGCCGGTGCCTTCTTGATCAGGGTGTCTCCTTGTGCTTCTGAGATGTGGAGAAGAGGCTGCTGGCTTCCCTAAAAGTTGAAATAAAAGATTTTTGCCTTTGTTCTGTCTCTGACTGGGGATATGTGGGTGTTG